CTAGTCCTGGGGACACCAGGACCCCTGAGACCCCAAACTTGCCCTAGAAGAGGTGAGGGGTCCTGAGTTCTGCCCCATTATCCCTTTCTGTGAACACCAGTGGCTGGGGCCAGAGCCCCCTGGCCATCAGAAGGGAATGGGCCTTAACCACAAAGGTCTCCTCATAGCCGAGGGCCCCACCCACAAAACTAACCCCAAAGACCCCTCAAGCCAGGAACCTGGGCCCACAACCCCTAGGATGGCGCGTCTGCGGCCGCCTGGAAAGGACGCTCACCCAAGCTGGAGAAGCCGGCTCTATGCCTCTATGCCCCAATGACCCCTATGAGGGGCGCGTCCACGCCCAGACTCTAACCCAGGGCCCTCCGGAGGGGACCCTGCCCCCCGCCACGACCCGCCCCACCTGGTCGAGGGAGGGGCAGGACTCCCGGTTGCTGGGCAACCGCGTCAACAAGCCCAAAGAGTCTGGGCTACGGCGGAGGTTCTTCCGACCAGAGAAGGCAGCAAGCAGGGGGTGTAGGGACCAAGAGGTGGGGGCTGGGCCTCGGCTGCAGGAGCTAAGGAGGGGCGGGGGCGTTAGCCGCCGCTGGGGCTGGCCGTGGCTCTGCCTCTGGCACAGCGAGCCCAGCCCTGGCTGGACAAGGTGGCAGCTGTAGGCTGGGGCCGGGAAGGGAGGAGCCAGCTGGGCTTTTGGACCCTCCCTCCTCTGTCACCTGCCCTCTAGGCTCTGCTCCCCACAACCATCTAGGCCTCGAAGGGCAAGAGCGAGCTGTCTGGTGGGAGACCCTGACTGTCGGGGACCGCAGACATAGGGGCACAACGAAGGTCCCCCAGGCGTCACCTAGAGCTCTCCATGTGGCAGGGCCTGAGATCAACCCAGTGGGGTCTCAGCATTTTCTCAATTCAAACAGAACAGTCCATCGGGTAGGAAAGATATTTCCTACAACTGAGTTGATCAGAAAGTCCTAGTTGACTGCAGGACTGAGCAGGATCAGCCGATGGCAGAGCTGCTGGGGACGTGCGCTTGGGAGAGGGAGAGCGCCTGGGCAAAGCTCAGAGGCTGGGGGTGCGGAACTCAAAACCGACTGCGGAGAGCCCAGCGGGCGGGAGCTGGGGCGCACGTTGGGGCCCTGCCGAGGGGCGGGCAGGGCCCGGTGCCAGCCCCGGCACCGACGGGACGCCCTCCTCCCTCCGCAGGGCGGGAGGATGCCGCCGCCAGCGAAGGAGGGCGGGCGCAAGGGCCCGCGGGAGCGAAGCGGGAAGAGCGCGCCAGGCACGGCGCAGGGTGAGGAGCGTGCCAAGGGGGCGCCCGCGACAGAGCCCCCCAAGCCGGGCTGGGCCCTGACGCCGCAGGGACTGGCGGCCATGCTCCCTGCGCAGCGCCACCGCCATCTGCTCTTCGGCGACCTGCTGGAGGACGTGGGCGCGGCGGCCTCCACCTTCCCGTGCGGGTCGGTGGAACCGGGGTACCGCATGCCCGACCCGCGCCCGTGGACGCAGTCGCTCGAGCTGCCCGCCGAGCGCCAGAACCGGCTCCTCGGCGTCCTCAAGGCAGCGGAGGCCCGCGGGCGAGTCCGCGCCCTGCGGCTGCGCTACACCCGCATGCGGGTGAGGCGAGGGGGTCGGAGGGCAGAGGGGGCTCGGCGCGCGCTCAGCTACCCGGGCCCCGCAGGCCGAGGAGATCGCGCTGCTCATCCAGCGGCAGAAGTCCGCGCGCGCCGCCATCCGGCTGGAGCTGTTCCTGCCGCCGCAGCTGAAGCCCGCGCGGATCCCGGACCCCCTGGACCGCCAAGAGGTGCAGACAAGCCCCGGTAGGGGCGGGGAAAGGGGAGGGGCCCTGCCCGCCTCCGCACACGCCGGACCCCAGCCTCTCTCCCCGGCAGCGGAGGCGCGTGGAGACCATCCTGGAGGAGAACGTGGATGGCACCATCTTCCCGCGGTGACGGCGACTGAGAGTGTGCGACGCGCCCCAGCCTCCCACATAAAGTTATAATTCTCCGAAGGCTCGCTGGTCTTTTTGCTGCCACTCCCCAG